AAGTTCAAGACCAGCCTGTGCAACAGACTCCCGGCTCGAATTTTTTATAAAAAGTGATATAGGAATGAAAAGTACCAGCTGAACTAGGAAAGGGGAAGTTGACAGTAAGGAGGGACTATCAGGGGCAGGAGGATACTGGGTAGTGGTGGTTTAATTCATTGTTTTAATTGTGGTGATGGCTGCATGGTTGTATACATAGGTCAAAACTTAACGCGTACACTTTAAATGTGTGGTTTATTGTATGCCAGTTATAACGCAATATAGCTGTTAAACACAAACACAATAAAGTTGAAAAACCAGCAGGCATTCCCTGATTAATCAGTATTCTGGGGAGGTAAGGGGCTCACAGGAACGCAAAAGAAATTCAGGCTGTAAATCCAGTTGGACGCCCCGCTGCCCCATCCCCTCCATCCGGGACCGCCCGACTCCTCTCCCACCTCCTTCCCCAGGCCTCCCCCAGGCCTCCAGTCCGGAAGATGCGACGAGGTTAGCGGGGCCCGACCACTCCTTGGCTTCCCAGGGGTGAGCCTCGCGAGTTAGGAGTTGGGTAGAGAGTCAGCCCGGGGCCCGGCATCCGCTTTTTCGTTGAAGCAACGACTTTGGCCGGATGACTCCCCAGGGTCGGCATCAGCGTGGGACTGGGAACAGGTGAAGGGAAACAGAAGAGAGCCTGAGAAGACCGCTCTCCTCCGATCCTAATTGACTGAGCCAATGAGAGCCAAAGAGGTCACATGCTCAACTGGGCGGGGAGCGGGTTTCCACCTGCGGCATCTTTCGCGAGCGGGGAGATGAGTGGGGCGGAATATGGGAGAAAGGGAGGGCCCGCCACGCTCTGGCTGGACACGGCCTTAATCGGCCCGTTCACTCGACGTTTTTGGTTCTACGTTGACCCCGAGAAACCGAAACCGCAGGGCCTAGGGCGGGTGGAACGAGAGGGAACTACATTTCCCAGCAGGCTGCGGAAACGGGACTGCGGCCACTACTTCCGGCGTGTACCGAGAGACTGGCGTCCGGCGTGTACCGAGAGACTGGCGTCCGGTGTGCAGGTGGCCACATGGATCCTGGCAGCCGGTGGCGGAACCTGCCCAGCGGGCCTAGCCTAAAGCACTTGACTGACCCCTCTTATGGAATCCCGCGGGAACAGCAAAAGGCAGCGTTGCAGGAGCTGACGCGGGCGCACGTGGAGTCCTTCAACTACGCTGTGCACGAGGGTCTCGGCCTCGCGGTGCAGGTGAGCGCGGCGTCCGCCGGCGCCCTTGCCGCTTAACTTCATTCTGTTTTTTTTTTTGAGACAGGATCTCACTTTGTCACCTAGGCTGGAATGCAGTGGCATGGTTATAGCTCACTGCAGCCTCGACCTTCCAGGATCAAGTGATCCTCCCACGTCAACCTCTTGAGTAGCTGGGACCACAGGCGTGCACCACTATGCCCGGCTAATTTTTTTATTTTTATTTTTTGTAGAGACGGGGTCTCCCTATGTGGCCCAGCCTGGTCTCAAACTCCTGAGCTCAAGTAGTCCTCCTCTCTCGGTCTCCCAAATATTGGGATTACAGGTATAAGCCACTGCATCTGGCTTTTATTTTTACAAGCAATTTAATAGTGTGAATTGCATTTCAGGCTATACCTCCCTTTGAATTTGCTTTCAAAGATGAGCGTATCTCTTTTACTATTCTGGATGCTGTTATCAGTCCACCTACAGTTCCAAAAGGGACCATCTGCAAAGAGGCCAATGTTTATCCAGCAGAATGCCGGGGCCGAAGGAGTACCTACCGTGGGAAGTTGACAGTGAGTACTAGTGATACTGTGTGACTCTCAACGTTAAGTAACTTTTTCTCTTGTTTTCATTTAGGCTGATATCAACTGGGCAGTGAATGGAATCTCAAAAGGAATCATTAAGCAGTTTCTTGGCTATGTTCCCATCATGGTGAAATCCAAGCTTTGCAACTTACGTAACCTTCCCCCACAAGCCCTCATTGAGCACCATGAGGAGGCAGAGGTAATGACGGGCGTCCAGGCATGAGACAGTAGGTTTAACAAGTTGCAATTCATCTTTTTGGCAGGAAATGGGGGGCTATTTTATAATCAATGGCATTGAAAAAGTCATCCGAATGTTGATTATGCCTCGGAGAAATTTTCCCATTGCAATGATAAGACCAAAATGGAAAACCAGAGGGCCTGGTTATACTCAGTATGGTAAGTTCTGGAGATTATTAGAATATTTTTTAGTTTCTGATTTTTTTGTTGTTTGGTTCAATAGGAGTTTCAATGCACTGTGTGAGGGAAGAACATTCCGCTGTCAATATGAACCTCCACTACTTGGAAAATGGCACTGTTATGTTGAACTTTATTTACCGAAAAGAACTGTTCTTTCTTCCTTTGGGATTTGCACTTAAGGTATGACTTAATGAATGCATTCTTTTGTTATGTGAGCAATTAAACCTTTTATTTTCTATTCTAGGCACTTGTCAGCTTTTCTGATTATCAGATCTTTCAGGAGCTCATCAAAGGAAAAGAGGATGATTCTTTCCTTAGGAACTCTGTTTCTCAGATGTTAAGGATTGTAATGGAAGAGGGTTGTTCGACACAAAAACAGGTCCTTAACTACCTAGGTGAATGCTTCAGAGTAAAACTCAATGTTCCTGACTGGTACCCAAATGAGCAAGCTGCGGAGTTCCTGTTTAAGTATGTGTGCTTTGTCTAAACTGTTTTTGGAGTTTTAAGCTTTTTTTTTTTTCTGTTTTCACAGCCAGTGCATCTGTATCCACTTGAAATCCAATACTGAAAAGTTTTATATGCTTTGTCTCATGACGCGAAAGCTCTTTGCTTTAGCCAAAGGAGAGTGCATGGAGGACAATCCTGATAGTTTGGTGAACCAGGAAGTCCTCACACCGGGTCAGCTCTTCCTTATGTTCCTGAAGGTAAATGCATGCTATGTCCACCCTTGGCCAGTTATTTTATATTAATTTTTTTTCCTTATTTCAGGAAAAACTGGAAGGTTGGTTAGTGTCTATTAAAATAGCTTTTGATAAGAAGGCTCAGAAGACCAGTGTTTCCATGAACACTGACAATTTGATGAGGATTTTTACAATGGGCATAGACCTTACAAAACCATTTGAATACCTTTTTGCTACTGGGAATCTGCGTTCTAAAACAGGTAAAATTAAATCGATCGTTTTAGTTATGTTTGCCCATTTTTGAATGACTTTTGTTTTATTAAGGTCTTGGCCTCCTACAAGATTCTGGACTTTGTGTTGTGGCTGACAAGCTGAACTTCATACGCTACCTCTCCCATTTCCGCTGCGTGCACAGAGGGGCTGATTTTGCCAAGATGAGGACCACCACAGTACGCAGGCTGCTGCCAGAGTCCTGGGGCTTCCTTTGTCCCGTGCATACCCCAGACGGGGAGCCCTGTGGCCTGATGAACCACCTAACTGCCGTATGTGAGGTTGTCACACAGTTTGTGTATACGGCATCTATTCCAGCTTTACTGTGCAACTTGGGTATGTAGTGTACAGTGATAAACATCTTGTTTGATGTGATTGTGCTGTTTGTTTCCTTTACCAGGGGTCACTCCCATTGATGGAGCTCCCCACCGATCATACAGTGAGTGCTACCCTGTCCTGCTGGACGGTGTCATGGTTGGCTGGGTGGATAAGGATCTTGCTCCAGGCATCGCAGATTCTCTTCGTCATTTTAAGGTGGGCTTGAGGCTTTGTGAATTGTCCTATCCGGTTTGTTAAACTCTGTTTTTGTTAAAAACAGGTGTTGAGAGAGAAAAGAATTCCTCCCTGGATGGAAGTGGTCCTTATACCCATGACAGGAAAACCAAGTCTGTACCCAGGATTGTTCCTTTTTACCACTCCTTGTAGACTGGTACGGCCTGTGCAGAACTTAGCATTGGGCAAAGAAGAGCTAATTGGAACTATGGAACAGGTAAATACATATGTGTGATGGATGAGTGTATGTTATTTTGTGCCTTGGACATCTGCTCTTCCAGATCTTCATGAATGTCGCTATCTTTGAGGATGAAGTTTTTGCTGGAGTTACCACACACCAGGAACTCTTTCCACACAGCCTGCTGAGTGTGATTGCCAACTTCATCCCTTTCTCTGATCACAACCAGAGTCCACGGAACATGTACCAATGCCAGATGGGTAAGGAAGAGGGATGATGTTACAGTCACAATAGAAAATGCTAAGATGTTTTTTCTCCATGTAGGTAAGCAAACTATGGGCTTTCCACTTCTCACTTATCAAGACCGATCGGATAACAAACTGTATCGTCTTCAGACTCCTCAGAGTCCCTTGGTGAGACCCTCCATGTATGATTATTATGACATGGATAACTATCCAATTGGGACCAATGCCATCGTTGCTGTGATTTCTTACACTGGCTATGATATGGAAGATGCCATGGTAAGTTTTACCAGGAAATGTTGTTCCAATCTCTCAGTCTTTTAACGATTCTTTTACTTCACAGATTGTGAATAAGGCCTCTTGGGAACGAGGCTTTGCCCATGGAAGTGTCTACAAGTCTGAGTTCATAGACCTCTCTGAAAAAATTAAACAAGGAGATAGTAGCCTGGTGTTTGGCATCAAACCTGGTGACCCACGCGTTCTGCAGAAGTTAGATGACGATGGATTGCCGTTTATAGGAGCAAAACTGCAGTACGGAGATCCGTATTACAGCTACCTCAACCTCAACACCGGGGAAAGTTTTGTGATGTACTATAAGTAAGTTTGGGTATCCAAGCTGTTTTGTTTTTAGGTTGACCTTATATGGTTTACTTTTTCCTAGGAGTAAAGAAAATTGTGTTGTGGATAACATCAAAGTGTGCAGTAATGACACTGGGAGTGGAAAATTCAAGTGTGTTTGCATCACTATGAGAGTGCCTCGGAACCCAACTATCGGAGATAAATTTGCCAGTCGCCATGGGCAGAAGGGCATTTTAAGCAGATTGTGGCCGGCTGAGGACATGCCTTTTACTGAGAGTGGGATGGTCCCAGACATTCTGTTCAATCCCCATGGTTTTCCATCCCGCATGACCATTGGGATGTTAATTGAGAGTATGGCCGGGAAGTCTGCAGCTTTGCATGGTCTCTGCCATGATGCTACACCCTTCATCTTCTCAGAGGAGAACTCGGCCTTAGAATACTTTGGTGAGATGTTAAAGGCTGCTGGCTACAATTTCTATGGCACCGAGAGGTTATATAGTGGCATCAGTGGGCTAGAACTGGAAGCAGACATCTTCATAGGAGTGGTTTATTATCAGCGCTTACGCCATATGGTCTCAGACAAATTTCAAGTAAGGACAACTGGAGCCCGAGACAGAGTCACCAACCAGCCTATTGGGGGAAGAAATGTCCAGGGTGGAATCCGTTTTGGGGAGATGGAACGGGATGCGCTTTTAGCTCATGGTACATCTTTTCTCCTTCATGACCGCCTCTTCAACTGCTCAGATCGGTCGGTAGCCCATGTGTGTGTGAAGTGTGGCAGTTTACTCTCTCCACTGTTGGAGAAGCCACCCCCTTCTTGGTCTGCCATGCGCAACAGAAAATACAACTGTACTCTGTGTAGTCGCAGTGACACTATCGATACTGTTTCTGTGCCTTATGTTTTTCGGTATTTTGTAGCTGAACTGGCAGCTATGAACATCAAAGTGAAACTGGATGTTGTTTAACTTGATGTTGACCTTTTGGATTAAGAGGACTATCAGATTAAAGCAAAATGTAATTTTAATTCAATGAAGATATCATTACCAGGTTACTCTTGAGATTTTTCAACGGTGTTAGAACTCTCAACCAAGACCTGAAAACCAAGTATGCAAGGTTTCTGAATCTCTCTGGTAGATTAACTATTGACAATGATTTTCTGTTATCTTTGTTCAAAAAGTTCATGTCTTCTCAAAATATGAAATATTGATAAATGGAAGAGCATACGGTGACAAGTCTCCTTTCCAACCCCAGGTTCCCTACACCCTGCTCTCAGCAGGCAGTGAGTGTCACACACCTGTTAATCCATCTTGAGCAGGACAGTACTATACAAATAGAATGCAAGCTGTAATGTAATTTTATATTTTCTTATAGCCACGTTGAAGTAAAAACAAACAGGTACAGTGTTTTTTACCAGCTTTATAGAAGTACAGTTGTTACATATTTAATGAATACAATTTGATGGGTCTGACTATATGCACACACCTTTGATACCATCACCACAATCAGGGTAATAAACATACCTGTCATCTCCACAAGTTTCCTCCTGCCCCTTTGTTTTTTGCTTTTTGGTTGCTGTTGAGTTTTTGTTTTGTCTTCTGTGGTAAGAACACTTAACTCAAGACCTACCCTCTTAACAAATCTTTAAGTGCACGATATAGTATTGTTAATTCCAGGCACCATGTTGTACAACAGATCTTTAGACCTTACTTGTCTTGCATAACTGAAGCTTTATACCTGTTGAACAACTCTCCATTTCCCTGGCCCCTAGCAACCACCCTTCTACCCTGTTTCTATGAGTTTGACTATTACAGATATCTCATATAGTGGGATCATGCAATATTTGTCCTGTGACTGGCTTATTTCACTTAGCATAGTGAAATAAGATTCATCCATTTTGGAAGCCAGGCATGGTGCTGTGCATCTATAGTCCCTGCTATTTGAGAGGCTGAGGTGGGAGGATCATTTGAGTGCAGGAGTTCAAGGACAGCCTGGGTAATATAGGAAGACCCTGTCTTGAAGACCCTGACCTCAAGTGATCCACCCACCTCGGCCTCCGAAAGTGCTAGGATTACAGGTGTGAGCCACTGTGCCTGGCCTCCGGTGAGTATTTTATATTTAGTCTACACTTCCATACTTGGCTTTTTTCTGCTTTTATATTGATCTGCTTTCATAGCAGTGTGTAGAGTGCCACTTATGTTTTCTTTCTTGTGTACAGTATTTTATTGTATGGATTTACCATCCCCTGTGTATTTAAGTTGTTCCATTCTTTGGCCATTATAACTTTTTTCTGCAAATATTCTGGTGACTTATCTTTGGCCATTATAAACTGTTGATAATAGATCATCTTGTATATACTTCTGCAATTATAAGATGTTTTTTGATGATGAAAGCTTTCCTAAGGTAATTCTTTCCTGAGTTTGGTTCAGATGGTCTGTCACTAATTATAAGGCAGATAGGAACAGACAGAAAAATCTATCATTTCAAGATAGGCTTAGCAGGATGGGCGCAGTGGCTCACGCCACTAATCCCAACATTTTAGGAGGCCTAGGCAGGAGCAATCACTTGTGCCTGGGAGTTCTAGACTAGCCTGGGCGAGACTTCATCTCTACAAAAAAAGCAACAACGACAAAAAAAATTAGCCAAGCATAGTGGCACACCCCTGTAGTCCCAGCTACTTGGGAGGCTGAGGTGGGAGGATTGCTTGAACCCAAGAGGTCGAGGCTGCAGTGAGCCAAGATTGTGCCACTGCACTCCAGCCTGGGTGACAGAGCAGGACCCTGTCTCTATTTTATAAATTAAAAAAGGCTGGGTGTGGTGGCTCACACCCATAATCCCAACACTTTGGCTCAGCAGATTGCTTGAACCCAGGAATTCAAGTCCAATCTGGGCAACATGGGGAAACCCCAGCTCTACAAAAAAAATTAGCCTGGTGTGGTGGCACATGCCTGTAGTTCCAGCTACTCAGGAGGCTGAGGTGGGAGAATCTCCTGAGCCTGGAAGGTCCAGGCAGTGAGCCAAGATTGTGCCACCACACTCCAGCCTGGGCGACAGAATGAGACCCTGTCTCAAAAAAAAAAAAAAAAAAAAAGCGGGGAGGCATAAGAAAAAACCAATTTAATAGAAAAGATAGGCTTTGCTTCAGGAAGCTGGTTGAGAAGAAGAAGGAAAAAGTCGATTCTACTGACTGACGTTTCCCCCTGCTGTTAAGAATCCCAACCACACACTTTCACACACTATTCCAGGTTCTGGCTACTGAATGATCCCACAGCTGAGGTCTATTGTCATCGCTCCACTTCTATTTTTAGCAGCACTAAAAACATTCCCAAAAAAAATGTTTTTTAGCTTTTTAACTGTAGATTCACCACTAAGAAATTGGCATTGGAACAGTCCACAGAGCTTATTCAAATTTCACCCATTTTACATGCACTCATTTGTGTTGCATGTGATATATAGTTCTATTTCATTTTATCACCTGTGTAGATGGATGAAAACAGCAACATAAGCAAGATACAGAGCTGTTCCGTCATCACAGAGCTCTGCCATACTATCCTTTTATAGCCATCTCTACCTCTGTCCCCCATTTCTAACCCCTGGAAACCACTAATCTGTTCTTCATAATTTTCTTATTTCAAGAATCTTACGTAAATAGGATCACGAAGTATAACCTTTGAGAATGGCCTTTTCACTCCATTCCCTTGAGATACATCCAGGTAGTTGCATGTATCAATAGTTAATTCCTTTTTATTGCTACACAGTACTCCATAGTATGAATATACTATGTACATAGCATATATATTTATAGTTTAACCATTCACCTTGAACATTTTGGTTGTTTCCAGTTTGGGGGCATTAACAATAAAGCTGATCTGAACAATCAGGTATAATAGTCCCCCTTTATCTTTGAAGATTATATCCCAAGACTCCCAGTGAGTGTCTGAAACCATGGATAGTATATACACTATCCATATGTGCTATATGTACTATATGTCCTCTATATATTTTTTCTATACATACATACCTTTGATGTTTAATTAAGCACTGCAAGAAACTGACAGCAATAAATAGAACAATTATACTGTAATTAAATGAATGTGGCCTCAAAATGTACTGTTCTCACATATTTTCAGACTGTGGGTAACTGAAACTGCATAAAGCAAAACTGGCTGGGTGCGGTGGTGCACACCTGTAATCCCAGGACTTTGGCAGGCTGAGGTGTGCAGATCACTTGAGGTCAGGAGTTTGAGACCAGCCTGGCCATCATGGGGAAACCCCGTCTCTATTAAAAATACAAAAATTAGCTGGGTGTGATGGCACACGCCTGTAATCCCAGCTACTCAGGAGGCTGAGACAGGAGAATCACTTGAACCCAGGAGGCAGAGGTTGCAGTGAGCCAAGATCACGCCACTGCACAGCAACCTGGGCAACAGAGCAAGACTAGAGTCTCAAAAAAAAAAAAAAAAAAAAAAAAAAAAAAAAGGAAAGCAAAATTGTAGATAAGGAGGACTACTATACAGGTTATTGTGTAAACATAAGTTTCATTTCCCTGGGACAAGTGTTCAAGACTGGGATTGCTGGGTCATATGGTAGTTGCATATTTCATTTAATAAACTGCCAAACTTTTCAGAGTGGCTGTGCCATTTTACATTCCTACCAGCAATGTATAAGTGATTCATTTCTTGGCATTCTGACCAACCAGCATTTGGTGATGTCACTTTTTTTTTAAGGCTAGTCAAGTGAAGCAGTGGGAGTGGAAAAAGAACAAATAAATCTGTAAGTGGTTGTGATCAATTTGTTGCAACACCATTGCACTTGGACCAGCCCACTATTTCTTATTTTAGCCATTCTGATAGATGTGTAGTGATATCTCATTGTGGCTTTAATTTGCATTTCTCTAATGGCTGAAAATGTTGAACATCTCTTCATGTGTTTATTTGCCATCTGTGTATCTTCAGTGAAATGTCTGCTGTTCATTTTTTAATTGGATTGTTTGTCTTCTTACTGTTGAATTTCAAGACTTCATTATATATTCCAGATATAAAGCCTTTGTCATACAAGTGCTTTGCAAATATTTTCTCCCAGTTCATAG